TTTCAGGGTTTTTTTGAGATTACCTTGGCCAAGACAGAGGTCCATTCCTTTCAGGGGTGGGTTGGTGATGGTGGTGCTTAGAATTTTATTTTTGGTTTTTGTATTAGTCTCTTCTCACACTGCTAGAAAGAACCACCTGAGGCTGGGTAACTTATAAAGAAAAGAGGTTTCATTAGCTCACAGTTCCACAGGCTGTACAGGAGGTATGGCTCCAGAGGCCTCAGGAAACTTACAATCATGGTGGAAGAGGAAACAAGCACGTCTTACCGTGGTGCAGGAGAGAGAGAGAAAGAGAGAGAGTGTGAAGGGGGAAGTGCTACACTCTTATAAACAAACATCTTCTGAGAACTCCATCATGGGAATGGCAAGGGGGAAGTCGGCCCCATGATTCAGTGACCTCTCACCAGGCCCCTCCTTCAACACAAGGGGGCTATTATTCCATATGAGATTTGGGTGGGGACACAGAGCCAAACCACATCAGTTTTCACGTGTATCCCAACAAACTTAAACATCAGCAAAGTATGTGCAAACCAGCATCCCTATATCTATTCTTGTCTCAACTGCACCTGCATACATCCTGCATCTTGGACTCTCAAGGCCCTAACGTAATGGCAGAGTATTAACTCTACACTTAAATGACTGTTCCCCTAAAGTAGGGGTAGGAAGAAATCAGATCTAGCTTTCTTTCCCAAATCAGAATGCTTTCCACTTTCATGAAATAAACATACTTCTAGGAGATGTCTCCTTTTATTTATACAAACATACACACCGAACTGGAACGTAATTTGAAGTTGGGAGGTGGAAAACTAAAGGTCAAAAAGGGAAGAAAGCAAAAACGTCCCTTGCACACTTCAGCCCGCAGACCCCAAGGAGGGGCGCGAGGTCCTCAGAACCGGAAAGGCTAGCACTGGATGGGTCCCCGCAGCCCCGCGCCGCTGCGCCGCAGCCTCCGGAAGACAGGGGACGCTGTGGCGCCGGGCGGGGCGCCCTCCGCCGCTCTCTCTAGCAGGCGGGGCGGCGAAGCGGGGCGGGGCGTCTCGGGCGAGGAGAGGAGGTGACCCCGCGAAAGGTAAGCGGCGGCTTCGGTGGTGTTGAGTGGCTCTTCCTTTTTCCATTGCACGCTTCCGTCACAGGAGGATGGACAGAAGAAAAAGGTAAAGAACATTTTACCAGAGAGAAACAAATGTGAAGGGAAAAAATATATTATTTTGTTTTTAGATAATAAATCATCATTGATCAAGATGTCTTCAGCACCTGAGCCTCCAACATTCAAAAAGGAACCACCCAAAGAGAAAGAGTTTCAAAGCCCAGGGCTCAGAGGGGTGCGCACAACAACCTTATTTCGTGCTGTGAATCCAGAGCTCTTCATTAAACCTGTAAGAAATACATCCAGGATAAGACTTTGTGTCTAAAGCTTTATAATTTTTTTTTCTTTGACAGAACAAACCTGTAATGGCTTTCGGATTGGTAACTCTTTCACTTTGCGTGGCATATATTGGTTATCTACATGCAATACAAGAGAATAAAAAGGACCTCTATGAAGCTATTGATAGTGAGGGGCACAGTTATATGAGGCGGAAAACATCCAAATGGGATTAGTAGTGCTGGTTAGTGCAGATGGACCTTTATTAAAGGTTCTGAAATCTTCAAATGAAAGACCTTGTGAGTGTACAGTATCATGTTTCTTGTTCTAGAACATGCTAATGAAGAGAGAAGATAGCAGTTGCAACCAGACAACTGTCGTAAATTTTGTCCTTTCACAGCTGCAGCCATTATCTCATTCTTTTTCCACAGAGTGAGCGTCATAATATTTTTCTTTCCTTACCTCTTATAAAAGTGCCATGAGAATGGAAGTTGTTTTTGTTAATTATTAAATTCTGTATAATAAAAGTACCCATGCTGTTAAATTTGCATGATGTTTTAAATATTTTAAGATGAATTATGCCGGTGCAGCTGTCGTGAAAGTTTACTTGTGTTTTGCTACTTGCAAAGGAAATGTTCATGTTCTCCCTGGCATAGAACCTATATTTTTAAAGAAAGATAAATAGAAATTTTAAGGCCTGAAGTCAATATTAAAAATATGAGATATGAGAAACTGAGTTGGCTCTGACAAGTAGTTTTTATAGTGTCACAAATGGTTCATATATTTCAGTTTCCATTTTAGCTATTTTTGGGACAGAATTTTATTTTAATGGAAAAGATCCTTCCACTCAGCTACTAAAATAAGGATTAAGAATATCCCAGAGTAATTGGAGTTTTTCTTTAAAAAAAAAAAAAAAGTATGTTTTACTGAGGTATGATGATTTTGACTACAACTAAATGTTATCTATTTTAGTGTTTATGTTAATTAATGTTAATTAATTTTGTTTATGTTAATTTGTGTTAATTAATGTTACTGTAATGTTATAAACATAAGACCAAGTGTTCTTATAGTTATTTAAAAACTACAACTACTCAATGGATAAGGAATAGATAAGGTCTCCTTATTGTACCTTTTTTTTCTTTTGAAGTTTATATGCCAGCAGGCCTTTTTGTTTTTTTCCTTTTCAGAATGTTTCTTATTCTCTGAAGCATCAGCATTTTGAAGTGTCTTTTATGGAAGTGGGGACAGAAATGGGGGTAAAAATGAGTGTAAACAAAGCCTAGCCCTACGGTCAGTACCCACTGGAGGTGAGAAGCAGAATGGCCTTGGTTGTCCTGGCACCTGGCCCAGGGGCCTAGGACAGAGGTCAAGGCTAGGCCCCTGTGTCTGGCCAGATTCTGCCTTATAGAATTCAAATCTTTCTTACAAGGGTTCTGGACCCGTTTCATTTCTAGATATATACCTAATTCTCCAAATCATTGTCATTGGGCCTCAGTAGTAAATCTTACCTCTGAAGTCTTGCTTCAGTCGCTATTAATATTACCAAGTAATAATAACAGCACAGGCAGAGTTTATCATAATGTTATTTTTAATTTGTCATACTTTATTATGGTTTTGTAAGGTACATGAAAATGTAATTATGTGTGATTTGTAGGTATTAAAGAACTTAGCTAATTGAATTTACATGAAACTAAATAAAATCTTTACTACTGAGCCCCAAATATGTATTTGCTATGCCTGTCTGTATAATGTACTTCATATAGTTTAAAATGCACTTCAGTGATACAAAATCCCTTTTAAAGACTCTTTTGTTTTTGTTTTCCCTGTGTATTTTGGCTATCACAAAACTAGGGTTCTTCTGTTTTTAACTTATGCATTTAATGACACATTGCCATCTTTTAGAATTTTTTACTATTCAACAGAATAAGCTGATGTTTGGTGGCAGAGGAGTTATTAGTTGCGTGAACTGTCAAGAGATTGCAGTGCAGGAGGGCAACAGAAACTGTACAAGGTGCAGACTTGAGTCATGTAAGATCTATGTGAATGAACCAAAGTAACTAGAGTCAGTCAAGCACAAAGCTGTGAAAAGTAGTGTGTGGAAAGAATCATACTGAATTTTAGGAACAAGTACCTGACTATGATACTTTTTACAGAGTGACTACAAGTTGTAGGACAGTCTTTGTGTGTGCTGAGTGTCAACAGCTGCCTGCCTATGTGTTGATGTTTTCATCCTTTCTTTGTTGAATGAGGGTATAACCATCAAAAATAAAATACCTTTCAAATAGTCCAAAGATTCTGAACATTGAACTTCACCTGATCCAAT